AAAGCAAGGCAGACACACCCTGTGATGCCTGGCTATGGCCTCCTGCCACCCATTGGCATCGAAAGAGCTGCTGGTAGAAGGCATAGGTTCCCGGACCCTCGGTTTTCCACCAGGGATGTGGGAGTACATGTTCCTCATTTGGAATTAGCCCAGCTCTTTTATGGAGGATTGTGTGCTTTCCACATCCTGAGGCCACCCTGCTGCTCAGCCTGGAGATGGAAGGCAGAAGTGGCTCTGAAGCCTGTGCTCACCCTCCATGTGGAGATGGGCTCAGAGAGGGCAAGTGACTTACCTGAAGACACACAGCCAGGGCTGTGGGACACCCACATGTAGTGTTGGGGCCAGGCCTGTCCCCACTGCCAGGGTCTTGGGGGTCCTGTTCTCAAAGCACCTCTGTGTGCAAAAGTCACCCCCTTTAAACTCTGAGAAATTCCTCCTGAAGGTTCCTGTTTCACATTTGGGGGAACTGAGACCCAGATTGAGGTCACACAGGGACTCACTGGCAGGTGGGGATCGAGTCTAGGTGAGACTGGGTTCAGCAGCCTGCCTCTGTCACTCTCTCCCACAGCCTCAGCCAGCATAAAAGGGAACATAGTTACTTAATCCCACAGCAGGCGAGGTCAGGTTATAGGGGCTGTGTGGCGAATCCCAGGAGGGAGGATGGAGGGGCCGACCTGAGGTCCAAGGTTCCAGATAAAAGATTAACAAGTACGGATTGTTCTCAGACGCCCGGCTGGCCTCACAGGCTGGGAGGATGAGAATCCACCCGGTCAGGCTTGGCCCCCTCCGTACATAAGGCCAGGGAGGGAGGAAGCGCAGCTGCAGCAGGTGGCCAGGCAGAGGCGCAGGCGCGGCATGTGGGCTGAGGGCCGCTCAGGCATCACACAGGTGTGGCCCTGAGGTACCCATTGGTCCTCTCCACCTGCCCCTGAGCCGTGGGAGGGCCAGGCAGGGCCTCGTGTGTTTTTATTTTGTATCTTGTTTGCATCAAATCCGTTTTCTGTTGTTTTTCCCTCTTCTTTAAGATTTACATGCAAAGGGATCTAAAGGGTGCCAGGTAAGAAATGCCCCAGCACTAGGCTGGCAGACCAAGGGCAGCCACAACCATGGGCTGGGGAACAGCAGGTGGGTAGGATGGGGCTGGAGGGCAGGACGGATCCAGAGAGGCAAGGCCTCTGCCTCCAGCTTTAGGGAACAGACATCCTCAAAGACAGCTGGGGTGTGGGGTCCTCTGCAGGGGTGAGGCACAGGAGGGCCATCTGCAGGCAGCTGGGAGTTCATGAGTATTTGAAGCAGGGGAGGGGACAGGGGACAGATGGGATCTGCCTCTCATGCATCAGGCATGGGGAGGGGCTCAGGAGGTCAGTGAGGGGTGGCCCTGGGTCCCCTGGGAGTCCGGGAGTCTCTGTGTGAGCAGGACTTGGCTGTGCGGTGGTTAGAGACAAGGGTGATCCACCAGCTCCATCCTCATGCCTTGGTGATTTCTTGGAATGTCCCTGGGAGTTGGGTGCAGGTAGAGACTTTGTAGACCATAGCTCCTGGCACTGTGCTGCCTGCCTGCCCCATCCTGGCTGTGAGTTCGCTGTGAATCCTACGGAATCCTGGCTGTGAGTTCGCTGTGAATCCTATGGAAAGGGCTACCCCAAGGGGACAGGAGTCCAGCCTCCTACTCTTGGCACTGCCATCATGCAGCCAGGGGCCTTGGGCAGGTTTGTGGGCCTCAGTTTCCTCATCTGGAAAATGGAGCCAGCCCAGAGAAAGTGTTTCCTGGCCTCCCAGGCTCAGGAAAGGAGTACAGGAGACCCCACTGGGGCCTGGAGGGTTGAAGGTCCCCTGTATGCTGCAGACCTTGGGGATCAAGGGCTAAGGGCTGAAGTTTCCCTGTGTTCCATGGACCTTGGGGATTGAGGCCCAGGGCCCCAGTAGGGCTCATGTCCTGGGCTGCTCAAGCCCTGACCTAGGGAGTGATCCTGTGCACCAGATCCTGCTCCAAGATCTCCATAGGGCAGTCCTGCTCTTCCCAGACCCCAGGCGGGCAAGTCACCAGTTTTGCAGACGGGGAAGTTGAGGCTGAGCCAGGTGAGAAATTCAGGTCCAAGACCTGCTGCTGGTGTCACTGTGACATGTAATCCACCACCTGCAGTTGCTGTCTGAGGACAAGAGCCCTCACTATAGCAGAACCTGGCGGCTGAGAACACAGGATGTGGCTTTTGGCAGATGAAGTGTGAACCAAGACAAGACCTTGGTCGACCTCAGACATAGCTAGGTGAGAGCCGACTGGTCAACCTCAGACATGGCATTGAATTGTAATAATTCTTTATATGTTCTAGACACATGCCTCTTATCAGATACATGATTTGCAAGTATTTTCTCCCTATTGGTAAGTTGTCTTTTCACTTTATTGAATGTCCTTGTGGTCTCTCTCTCTCTAAATATCTTAATAGACGGTACTCACCCTTCTTGCGATGATGTGAGATGATAAAATGCCTACATGATGAGATGAAGTGAGATGAAAAACATAGGCCTTGTGATGGAATGGGAAATTCCAGAGATAATTTGTAAGTTTTACACTGTGAGCCACTCTGAGTGTCCGCCATGCCTCATACCTGCCTGTCTCCCCAGGCACGTGCGCTAAGCTGCGGCTACCCCCGCAAGCAACCTTCCAAGTCCTTCGTGGCAATGGTGCTTCCGTGGGGACCGTGCTCATGTTCCGCTGCCCCTCCAACCACCAGATGGTGGGGTCTGGGCTCCTCACCTGCACCTGGAAGGGGAGCATCGCTGAGTGGTCTTCAGGGTCCCCAGTGTGCAAACGTAAGGACCCCTCTCTCAGCTCGGTGGCTCTGCGCCCAGGAGCTGGTGGTTGTCTCCCACACAGTGGTGCCACCACACGAGACCTTTGGCTTCAAGGTGGCCGTGATCGCCTCCATTGTGAGCTGTGCCATCATCCTGCTCATGTCCATGGCCTTCCTCACCTGCTGCCTCCTCAAGTGCGTGAAGAAGAGCAAGCGGCGGCGCTCCAACAGGTACGGTGGCCTCATGATCTCAGGGTCCTCCCCTCAGAGTCCTTCCTCCCAAACTCTCCTCCAGGTCAGCCCAGCTGTGGTCCCAGCTGAAAGATGAGGACTTGGAGACGGTGCAGGCCGCATACCTTGGCCTCAAGCACTTCAACAAACCCGTGAGCGGGCCCAGCCAGGCGCACGACAACCACAGCTTCACCACGTGAGCCCGGGTCTGGGTAGGGGACATGCTGGCTTTTGCCAACTCATGCCTCCTCTCTCCACAGAGACCATGGTGAGAGCACCAGCAAGCTGGCCAGTGTGACCCGCAGCGTGGACAAGGACCCTGGGATCCCCAGAGCTCTAAGCCTCAGTGGCTCCTCCAGCTCACCCCAAGCCCAGGTGATGGTGCACATGGCAAACCCCAGACAGCCCCTGCCTGCCTCTGGGCTGGCCACAGGAATGCCACAACAGCCCGCAGCATATGCCCTAGGGTGACCACGCAGTGAGGCTGGTGCCCATGCTCCACACTGGGAGGCCAGGCTGACCCCACCAGCCAGTCAGCTACAACTCCACATCAACTCCACATGCGCCCAGCTCGAGACTGATGAGTGGAATCAGCTTCCAGGTGTAGGGACCCCTTGAGGGGCCGAGCTGACATCCAAGGCTGAGGACCCCAGTGGGGAGTGTTCTGTTCCGGCATATCCTGGCCGTAACGATTTTTATAGTTATGGACTACTTGAAACCACTACTGAGGGTAATTTACTAGCTGTGGCCTCCCACTAACTAGCATTCCTTTAAAGAGACTGGGAAATGTTTTAAGCAAATCTAGTTTTGTATAATAAAATAAGAAAATAGCAATAAACTTCTTTTCAGCAACTACAGAAAACTACCTCAGCATCTTCCTCCACAGGAT